CATTCATCCTTGCATCCATCCATGCATCCATCCATCCATCCATCCATTCATCCATCCCTCCCTCCCTTCATCTATCCATTCATCCATCCCCCATCCCTCCTTCCCTCTGTCCCTCCCTCCCTCCCTCCATCCATCCATTCATCCATCCCTCCCTCCCTTCATCTATCCATTCATCCATCCCCCATCCCTCCCTCCCTCCCTCTGTCCCTCTTTCCATCCATATATCCATTCCTCCATCCCCATCCCTCCCTCCCCCATCCCTCCATCCCTCCACCCATCCATCCATCCATCCATTCATCCATCCCCCATCCCTCCCTCCCTCTCTCCTTCCATCCCCCATCCCTCCATCCATCCATCCCTCCCTCCCTCCCTCCCCCATCCCTCCATCCCTCCACCCATCCATCCATCCATCCATTCATCCATCCCCCATCCCTCCCTCCCTCTCTCCTTCCATCCCCCCTCCCTCCATCCATCCCTCCCTCCCTCCCTTCATCTATCCATTCATCCATCCCCTGTCCCTCCATCCATCCCTCCATGCATCCATCCCCCCATCTGTCTGTCCATCTGTTTGTTTTTGTAAACTTTGACGAGTGCTTGAAATGCCTAACACAAGAGATACTGAGATAAATAATAAAACAAGGGCCCTGCCTTTTCAGCAGCTCTTGGTCTGATGTAGGAATATTAGATACACCAAGACCCCATCTTCATCCTTCCCTTCCCATACATTCTCCCATTCTGTGCACTTAAAATTCTGTGACAGAAAAGTCAGTGCAAGCAAACATGATGTAAAATATGTATATAAAAGCTAAAAGAGAATTGACTAAAATGATGAAAACCGGGTGAAGCCCAGTGTGTGTAATAAAAATCATATTGGTAGTTAATGTTTGGTGAGTGCTTACTATGTTACCAGGCTCTAGGCTAATCCTTGGCAGACTACCTCATTCCTTGCAACAAGCCTCTAAAGGAGGTCCTGTGATCCTTTTTTTACAGATGAGGAAGTGAGGATGTAGGGAATTGATCAGTTGGTAAAATGGTTCATCTGCATACAAAGTTCATGCATGCTGTTAGCCATGACTTTAGACTGTGCAGAAGGGCAGCTGTGAGGGACCCTTGAGGTCTAGTTCCCAAGGCTGTCTACCTCACAGCACTAGGGAAACTATAAAGTGCAGATCCCCAGGCCCCTTCTCAGACTTAGTGAACTGGAATCTTCAGGGCTGGGGCCCAAGAATCTGGATTTTTAAAAAATCTTCCCAGGTGATTCTGATGCACAGCTAGGTTTGGGAGCCACTGCTCCAATCCTCGCCACTCAAAGTGAGCTTCATTGGTCAGCAGCATCGGCGTCACTTGGGAGTATAAGTGCAGACCTGCTCACGCAGATTCTGCATTTTAACAGGACCCATCCCTCCACCCCCCAGGGGATTAGTATGCAATTCAAAATTGGGAATCACTGTTCTTTTGTTCAGGAGCTTCTGGGACATTCTGCGCCCTCTCCCAACCTCAGCTGAGATGGACAGCAATCATTATCAGCTGTCCATAGGTCTGTCCCCTAGGCCCTAAGGACTTTCTGCAGAAAGTCTCCAACCCTTAGAACCGCTTTTTTGTACCCCCGCAGTCACTTGTACACATGGGATGTAAATGTTAAGGTTTAGACTGGTTTGGTTGTGGACCCACTTGGAGGCAGTGAAAGGTACTAGATAACCTTTTGGGCGATGCAGTTGGGCAGATAAAGGTTAGACTTTGGGAAGAACATCCTAGCTGTCTATACCACACAAAGGGGAAAAGGCTAGAGTATCTTCTTGGGAAGGTACATTAGAGTCACACTCTCCTCACCTGGCCTGGGGGCAGGAGAAAGTGTATGACGATCTCACTCTGATCCCATCATGACGTTTTCTGGGAGTATCCTCAGAGAATCCCAGAGAGGTAAGAGAAGGCTCAGGCTGCAGCCAGGAAGAGTGGAGCCAGCACCTGTGGCCTGCAGCAGCCTTCCACTGGCCACACCCCTGGAGCCTTTGCCTGCCCCCTCCTCCTCCCCAGCGCCTCAGCCATCCTGATGAGAGAAGAAGGGTCGGGGGCTGGGAAAGTGTGATCTTTTTCGAGAGCGTGTGAGTAATTTTCCATCTGTTTATGAGCTGTTGGAGCCCAGGTGTCTGCCAGCCACTCGCTGGAGGGTGAAAATCCACACAGCAACCGGAAAAGGCGGCAAGCACACCAGGCTCCTTCCCTGGCCACCGGCTGAGGCTGCGTGGGTGGAGGCTGCCCTCCTAAGACCACAGGACCTTAGAATACTGGGGCTGGAAGGCGTCATGGAGGTCACTAAGTCCAACTGACTCTTTTACAGGTGAGGAAACCAAGCAGTTGAAAGAGGAAGTTGATTGACCCCTCTCCATCCTCTCTTCCACCAGGCGCCTAGATGCCAACCTCATCTCCCTGGTCCCGGAGAGGAGCTTTGAGGGGCTGTCCTCCCTCCGCCACCTCTGGCTGGACGACAATGCACTCACGGAGATCCCTGTCAGGGCCCTCAACAACCTCCCTGCCCTGCAGGCCATGACCCTGGCCCTCAACCGCATCAGCCACATCCCCGACTACGCGTTCCAGAATCTCACCAGCCTTGTGGTGCTGTGAGTGCTGCTCTGTTCCCCATCCCCAGTGGCCCATTCTGATGCGTCTTTCCTTCCCGTGCAGGCATTTGCATAACAACCGCATCCAGCATCTGGGGACCCACAGCTTCGAGGGGCTGCACAATCTGGAGACACTGTGAGTTTTGAGGTCTTGGTCAAACTCTGTCCTGCCCTAATGACTGCTCTGCTTTCTGTTCCAGAGACCTGAATTATAACAAGCTGCAGGAGTTCCCTGTGGCCATCCGGACCCTGGGCAGACTGCAGGAACTGTAAGCGCCTCTTTTGGTTTCTGTGGGTGTCCAATCCTCACTGGTTCCTGGTGTTGTCTTCCAGGGGGTTCCATAACAACAACATCAAGGCCATCCCAGAAAAGGCCTTCATGGGGAACCCTCTGCTACAGACGATGTGAGTACTACTTTCTCTGGTCTCTTAATGCCCCCAATTAGGTGTTTGGACCTTCTTCTTCCAGACACTTTTATGATAACCCAATCCAGTTTGTGGGAAGATCGGCATTCCAGTACCTGCCTAAACTCCACACACTGTAAGTTGGCTCCTGAAGGCTGCTGCAGCCTGCACCCCTCAGAGCTCATTGTCTCTATTTCCAGATCTCTGAATGGTGCCATGGACATCCAGGAGTTTCCAGATCTCAAAGGCACCACCAGCCTGGAGATCCTGTGAGTGGCTTCTCTCTCCCTACCTTATCTATTGGTGCCAGCTCTGTCTCTGTTCTCCCTGCAGGACCCTGACCCGCGCAGGCATCCGGCTGCTCCCATCGGGGATGTGCCAACAGCTGCCCAGGCTCCGAGTCCTGTGAGTGCTCACAAGAATTCTACAGTCTTGGCCACCCCAGCCCTGGCCTTTCTCTTTTCCCCAGGGAACTGTCTCACAATCAAATTGAGGAGCTGCCCAGCCTGCACAGGTGTCAGAAATTGGAGGAAATGTGAGTCTGGGGTAGGGAAGAGGCAAAAGCACGCCGGCTCATCCAGCCTCTCTTGCTGCCCTAGCGGCCTCCAACACAACCGCATCTGGGAAATTGGAGCTGACACCTTCAGCCAGCTGAGCTCCCTGCAAGCCCTGTGAGTACCCACATCCAGGGGTGGGCCATGGAGTCCCCTCCTGTCACACCCTCTCTGCCTGCAGGGATCTTAGCTGGAACGCCATCCGGTCCATCCACCCCGAGGCCTTCTCCACCCTGCACTCCCTGGTCAAGCTGTAAGTGCCTGCTGCATTCTCCTCCAGGATGCCTGCCAATAACCCTGACCATCCACTGTCCTAGGGACCTGACAGACAACCAGCTGACCACACTGCCCCTGGCTGGACTTGGGGGCTTGATGCATCTGAAGCTCAAAGGGAACCTTGCTCTCTCCCAGGCCTTCTCCAAGGACAGTTTCCCAAAACTGAGGTGAGGGACTGGCTTTCCCCAACACCTGGGTAGGCAGCCAATCAGCCTGCCTCTCCCCCACCAGGATCCTGGAGGTGCCTTATGCCTACCAGTGCTGTCCCTATGGGATGTGTGCCAGCTTCTTCAAGGCCTCTGGGCAGTGGGAGGCTGAAGACCTTCACCTTGATGATGAGGAGTCTTCAAAAAGGCCCCTGGGCCTCCTTGCCAGACAAGCAGAGAACCACTGTGAGTGACCAGGGGCCCTGGGTTGGGGAGGGAGGACCCTGCATCACTTTGTCTCTCCTTTCAGATGACCAGGACCTGGATGAGCTCCAGCTGGAGATGGAGGACTCAAAGCCACACCCCAGTGTCCAGTGTAGCCCTACTCCAGGTGAGGTGGTGTCTGGGGAATGGGGACGAGGGGGCCCAGGGTTAATGTCTGATCTCTCCTACAGGCCCCTTCAAGCCCTGTGAGTACCTCTTTGAAAGCTGGGGCATCCGCCTGGCCGTGTGGGCCATCGTGTTGCTCTCCGTGCTCTGCAATGGACTGGTGCTGCTGACCGTGTTCGCTGGCGGGCCTGTCCCCCTGCCCCCGGTCAAGTTTGTGGTAGGTGCGATTGCAGGCGCCAACACCTTGACTGGCATTTCCTGTGGCCTTCTAGCCTCAGTCGATGCCCTGACCTTTGGTCAGTTCTCTGAGTACGGAGCCCGCTGGGAGACGGGGCTAGGCTGCCGGGCCACTGGCTTCCTGGCAGTACTTGGGTCGGAGGCATCGGTGCTGCTGCTCACTCTGGCCGCAGTGCAGTGCAGCGTCTCCGTCTCCTGTGTCCGGGCCTATGGGAAGTCCCCCTCCCTGGGCAGCGTTCGAGCAGGGGTCCTAGGCTGCCTGGCACTGGCAGGGCTGGCCGCCGCGCTGCCCCTGGCCTCAGTGGGAGAATACGGGGCCTCCCCACTCTGCCTGCCCTACGCGCCACCTGAGGGTCAGCCAGCAGCCCTGGGCTTCACCGTGGCCCTGGTGATGATGAACTCCTTCTGTTTCCTGGTCGTGGCCGGTGCCTACATCAAACTGTACTGTGACCTGCCGCGGGGCGACTTTGAGGCCGTGTGGGACTGCGCCATGGTGAGGCACGTGGCCTGGCTCATCTTCGCAGACGGGCTCCTCTACTGTCCCGTGGCCTTCCTCAGCTTTGCCTCCATGCTGGGCCTCTTCCCTGTCACGCCCGAGGCCGTCAAGTCTGTCCTGCTGGTGGTGCTGCCCCTGCCTGCCTGCCTCAACCCACTGCTGTACCTGCTCTTCAACCCCCACTTCCGGGATGACCTTCGGCGGCTTCGGCCCCGCGCAGGGGACTCAGGGCCCCTAGCCTATGCTGCGGCCGGGGAGCTGGAGAAGAGCTCCTGTGATTCTACCCAGGCCCTGGTAGCCTTCTCTGATGTGGATCTCATTCTGGAAGCTTCTGAAGCTGGGCGGCCCCCTGGGCTGGAGACCTATGGCTTCCCCTCAGTGACCCTCATCTCCTGTCAGCAGCCAGGGGCCCCCAGGCTGGAGGGCAGCCATTGTGTAGAGCCAGAGGGGAACCACTTTGGGAACCCCCAACCCTCCATGGATGGAGAACTGCTGCTGAGGGCAGAGGGATCTACGCCAGCAGGTGGAGGCTTGTCAGGGGGTGGCGGCTTTCAGCCCTCTGGCTTGGCCTTTGCTTCACACGTGTAAATATCCCTCCCCATTCTTCTCTTCCCCTCTCTTCCCTTTCCTCTCTCCCCCTCGGTGAATGATGGCTGCTTCTAAAACAAATACAACCAAAACTCAGCAGTGTGATCTATAGCAGGATGGCCCAGTCCCTGGCTCCACTGATCACCTCTCTCCTGTGACCATCACCAACGGGTGCCTCTTGGCCTGGCTTTCCCTTGGCCTTCCTCAGCTTCACCTTGATACTGGGCCTCTTCCTTGTCATGTCTGAAGCTGTGGACCAGAGACCTGGACTTTTGTCTGCTTAAGGGAAATGAGGGAAGTAAAGACAGTGAAGGGGTGGAGGGTTGATCAGGGCACAGTGGACAGGGAGACCTCACAGAGAAAGGCCTGGAAGGTGATTTCCCGTGTGACTCATGGATAGGATACAAAATGTGTTCCATGTACCATTAATCTTGACATATGCCATGCATAAAGACTTCCTATTAAAATAAGCTTTGGAAGAGATTACACATGATGTCTTTTTCTTAGAGATTCACAGTGCATGTTAGTGTAATAAAGAGATAAGTCCTACAGTAGTAAAATCTATTGAACTTTGTTTACCCAGTTC